TTTCTTGGCCCATACTTTCTCTTCTAAGTACCATTCACCCACCTTTGGGAGTGCGTCCCTGTGACTGAATGTCCAACATGGATATCAGACAGAAAGGAAAAAACTCAACAAATAACCAAGATCCTCTACGTCCCTTCCCCAGGTCTCTGACCTCCCTCACCCCCACTCCCAGATAGCCAGCTAGCTTCCTCCCTCAATTCCCTTCATGTTTCCTCAAATATCACTTCAGTGACATCCCAAGCACCCACTTAACATTTCAAATCCACCCCACAAACACCCCACTGCATTTCCCCCTCCTTACTTTATTTTCAGCCTAACACCTGTCATCACATTACACACCTCATCATTTGCTTATTTAGTATACTGTCTGTCTTCTGTCGGGAGAAGCTACGCTCCTATAGGGCAGGAGTCCGTCTATTTTGTTCAGTTGCTATGTTCACAGCGCCCAGAGCCAGGGCAGAGAGTGGAGACTCCGTAAGAATCGGCTGAATAAATGAGTGAATGCCTGAGCGAATGAAAGGATGAAGAGAAGCCAGATTTTACTGGGGCCAAAGAGTTTGCACGGGGCGAGGGGAGCCAGATGAAGGATGAGGGCTGGCCTCAGATCCGACTCAAGTCCCTCCCACCTGCCCAATCCTAGAATTCTCTTTCCCTCTTTTAGGTGCTGGACAAGTTGCATATCCCGTTAAATCCGGGGCCCACTCCGGGAGCCCCCTATTAAAGGTAAGCAGCCCCCAACCCACCTTTGACACGGAAGAGTGACTAGCGGGGAAAATAACCCCAGCGGGCCGCCTAGGGGTGGGTGACCCGCGATCTCCACGCCCAGGTCCCGCCCTCGCGGCCCCTGCCCCCGCCCCGCCCCCCGCAGAGGGCGCGCCCTGGGAGCGGCGGGGGACGCGGCTGGCTTCCCGGCTTGCGGGGTGGCGGCGTCGGGGCTGCGGGCGCCTTGGCTGGACCCGCATTGCCCCCTAGTGCCGCGCGGAGTCAGGGCGCCGGGCTCCCCCGCCTGATGTCACCGCCGTGCAGTCAGCCCAGAAGCGGCTCATTGAAAGCAGACCCTCTTCGGCGCTCGCTGGGCGGAGGACGCGCCGCGGTCCGCAGACCCGAGCGAGCTGGGCACCGCCGGGCGCCCCCGGCCCTGCCGCCCCCTCCTCCCCGCCGCTCCCCCGCGAGCCCGGCCAGGCGCGCCTGACGTGGACCATTAAACTTGGAGCTGCCGCCTCGTCCCCTCTCCTCCTCCTCCTCCCTCTGACAGGCGAGCGAGCGACTCGGTGCAGGCAGGAGACGTGCTGCCGGGCTGGGCTGCCCGGGGGAGATGACTCCTCGCCAGGAGGGCGCCTCTGGGAAGAAGACCACGGGGGAAGCAAAGTTTCAGGGCAGCTGAGGAGCCTTCGCCGCAGCCCTTCCGAGCCCAATCATCCCCCTGGCTATGGAGGGCGGACTCTAAGATGAATCCCGACCTGGACACCGGCCACAACACATCAGCACCTGCCCACTGGGGAGAGTTGAAAAATGCCAACTTCACTGGCCCCAACCAGACCTCGAGCAACTCCACACTGCCCCAGCTGGACATCACCAGGGCCATCTCTGTGGGCCTGGTGCTGGGCGCCTTCATCCTCTTTGCCATCGTGGGCAACATCCTAGTCATCTTGTCTGTGGCCTGCAACCGGCACCTGCGGACGCCCACCAACTACTTCATTGTCAACCTGGCCATGGCCGACCTGCTGTTGAGCTTCACCGTCCTGCCCTTCTCAGCGGCCCTAGAGGTGCTCGGCTACTGGGTGCTGGGGCGGATCTTCTGTGACATCTGGGCAGCCGTGGATGTCCTGTGCTGCACAGCGTCCATTCTGAGCCTGTGCGCCATCTCCATCGATCGCTACATCGGGGTGCGCTACTCTCTGCAGTATCCCACGCTGGTCACCCGGAGGAAGGCCATCTTGGCGCTGCTCAGTGTCTGGGTCTTGTCCACCGTCATCTCCATCGGGCCTCTCCTTGGGTGGAAGGAGCCGGCACCCAACGATGACAAGGAGTGCGGGGTCACCGAAGAACCCTTCTATGCCCTCTTCTCCTCTCTGGGCTCCTTCTACATCCCTCTGGCGGTCATTCTAGTCATGTACTGCCGTGTCTATATAGTGGCCAAGAGAACCACCAAGAACCTAGAGGCAGGAGTCATGAAGGAGATGTCCAACTCCAAGGAGCTGACCCTGAGGATCCATTCCAAGAACTTTCACGAGGACACCCTTAGCAGTACCAAGGCCAAGGGCCACAACCCCAGGAGTTCCATAGCTGTCAAACTTTTTAAGTTCTCCAGGGAAAAGAAAGCAGCTAAGACGTTGGGCATTGTGGTCGGTATGTTCATCTTGTGCTGGCTACCCTTCTTCATCGCTCTACCGCTTGGTAAGTTGGGGACTAGCAGCAGGGGGACTGGGATCAGGGCTCCTTTTTCTTTTCTTTTTTGTAGAGCTATTTACCAGCACACCAAAGGGTCTGGAAAAGGACTGGAAATAATCTTGGAAGAAACTCTTTCCTCAAAGGACTCTGGATCACTGAGAGGCCAAGCAGTGCTGCCTCTGGGACCTGGTGACAAAGCCTGATCCTGCATTGCGAAGAGGAGCATTCTGCTTGGAACAAGGCACTGTGGGACCTGAAGGGAAGAGAGTTCCGTCTAGCCCTTGAGGCTTTGCAACTTTGGGAGGGCTGGGACATAGCATAGCCCTGAAGGAGAAGGAGAGCTCACAGAAGCACCAGAAGCATCAGCAGCAGTGACTACTCTTTAATGCAACTTGCTGAAAGCAGTTATTAAGAAGGTGGTGGGAAGAAAGGAACCCACAGGGCCCCCAGAAATATCTAGGGAGCCTTTTTAAGAGGGCCTGAGTTTCACAGGTGAGGACTAATAGACAGATTTTCTTTTAAGAGACAATGCTCACCCAGGCTGGTATGCAGTGACACAGTCATAGTTCACTGCAGCCTCGAACTCCTGGCTCAAGGGATCCTCTCACCTCGGCCTCCCAAGTAGCTGGGACTACAGGTGCATGCCACCATGATCTTCTAATCTTTAAAATTTGTAGAGACAGAGCCCCACTATGTTGCCTAGGCATATCTCAAACTACTGGCCTCAAGTGATCCTCCTGCCTTGGCCTCCCAAAGCACTGGGATTACAGGTGTAAGCCAGTATATCCAACCTAGACAGAAAATATTGATTATTCACACTCACGTGACCTAATTTGCACCCTCTGACTTGTGAGACTAGAGAGAGTCATCTTGGAAAAGAGGTGTGTGCTCTGAGGCTGGCTCTTTTATTTGAACCGACAGCTTTTAGTACCAAGAGCTGGAGCTGTGATTCTCAAACTCAGAGAGGAGAAGAATCACTCAGTGAGCTGATTAAAAATACCGACTCACAGTCACCTCCAGCCCCGTCTAACGGATTTAGCAGATAGAAATAAGACCCAGTAATCTGCGTTTTAAAGAAATGATACAGTTGGTCCATGGACCAGATATTGAGAAGCATTGCACAGATGGTCAGTGACTCAGGAGGGCTCGATTTACGATCTATCCACTTTACGATGGGTTTTTGGAGACGTTAGCCCCATCGTAATTCCAGGGGCATGGGTGATCCAGCTTACATTGCCGGGTAAGGGCTAGGTTTTACTCCCCCCTCAACGGCGCCTACTGTCTTAACAGGGTCCACTTTGCTAAACACCGAGTTGGAAAAGCAGCTTCCTCTCTTTCCCAATCTCTGATGGTGCTGCTTCCAGGTGTAACTTCTACCTGCCCTCTGCCTTAAGGGTCCCTAGAACCCAGGATGGCTCCAGAGAAAGTAAGCTTGTCATCGACCCGTCACTTCCCAGGTGGTTAACGTCCACACCCTGCCCCCAGCGGCGGGGGAGCCGGGCCTACGGGCTAAAGGACGGTGTTGTAAGAAGCTGGACGAGCCCGGTTCCAGAAACCAAACAGCAGTTGTTATCATGCCTTTTAAATCACGCGTAGAGGTTTCAGTTTCTTCCTCTGCAGGCCCGTAAATATTTGCCTTCGGGTTTCTGTGTTTTCTGCCGTTGCCAGGAGCTCCGATCCTCCTGCGGCGGGGGCGCCCAGGTGCGCGGGTCTCTCCTGCGGGCTCAGCGGGCCGGCGCCGCGGCGTCTCCAGCAGAGCGCAGCAAAGAAGACGAAGCCTCCTGGGGCCTTTCCTCGCCGCCTGGAGCGGGGCATCCTTCCTCCTTACGTGCAGAGACTGGGAAGCAGCTCTTTAGACACTGCAGTGACCGAGCCCGCTCCACGCCCCTTTCCCCTGAGCAGGTGCTTGACGTGGGGCAAGCTCGGCGTTGAGGTGGACCCGCGCGCCACCCGCTGGCCAACGCGCCTAAGCGACAGGAGTGCAAAGAAACGAGGCTGCTTGGCAATTCAGCTGGTGCGGCCCTGCGGCACTTCCCTTATTCCTTCATAGATGCAGTCAGATATTCTAGAATTCTAGGTTAGGAATGCTTTAACCTGGGGTCCGTGCGCTGGCTTCAGGGAATCTGGGAGCTCTCTAAAATGCTATAAACAATGTAATATTTTTCTGGAAAAGGGGTGCACACTTTTCATGAGTCTGACTAATTTTATATGGTCTATGGACCAAGTGCCAGGCAATGTGCAAGCCATTGGTGGTAAGTAGTGATCAAGCAGACGTGTCGCTTCTCCTCGTGGACTTTGTAGTCTTTGTGGTAGGCTGAAGAATGCCCCCCCTCGGCCGGCCGCCCAAAATATGTTCACATCCTAATCCCTGGAACCTGTGAATGTTACCCGTTATGGCAAAGGGGACTTTGCAGATCTAATCAAGTTAAGGATCGTGAGATGGGGGGATTAGCCTGGATTATCCTGGTGGGCCTGATATCACAAGGGGTCTTATAAGAGGAACACAAAAGGAAACAGACAGAAGACAATGTGACAACAGAAGCAGGAGAACAAAGGGACGGACATTTTAAGATGCCACACTGCTGACTTTGAAGATGGGAGACTTTGAAGATGGGGAAAGGAGGCCGTGAGCCAAAGGATGTGGGCAGACTCTGAAAGCTTGAAAGGTCAAGGAAACAGCTTCTCCCCAGGAGCCTCGGGAAAGAATCCCACTGCTGACACCTTGACTTTAGCCCAGTAAAACTGACTGTAGACTTCTGACCTCCAGAACTGCAAGAGAATCAATATGTTTGTTGCTTTATGCCACTATTTTGTAATGCTTTGTTACAGCAGCTTTAGGAAGCTAATATGCATCTCAGCAGGTGTCAGACTCTAAAAGTGGTAAGAGACCACAGTCCTTTACAATGCTGAGATTCTCTGTATCACTGGCCCTTCCCCTCTCCAGGAGGAGACAACCAAGAGACAGAAAGTCCAACTGACACTACAGAAGTAGATTTACTGAACTCACCCATGCCATAGAGGTACGTCTACACCTGAGTCTCTTTCCTAGAGAGTTTCAGAACTAGTTAGGGAGATAAAATTCAAATTACATCTGTGGCCGGGCATGGTGGTGCATGCCTGCAATCCCAACAGTTTAGGAGGCTGAATGGGAGGATCACTTGAGCCCAGGAACTTGAGACCAGCCTGGACAACATAGCAAGACCCCATCTCTACAAAAAAAATTTTAAAAATTAGCCAGGTTTGGTGATATGCACCTATATTCCTAGCTACTCAGGAGACTAAAACAGGAGGATTACTTGAGGCCATACATTGATGGCCATTTGGGCTGCTTTCTACCTTTTGGCTATTGTGAATAATGCTGCTATGAGGATGGGCATATAAATATCTCTTCCAGACACTGCTTTCAATTCTTTTGGATATATGCCTAGAAATGGATTTTTTTGAGGAACTCCAATACTGTTTTCCACAGTGGCTGCACATTTTACATTCCCACCAACAGTGCACAGGGGTTCCAATTTTCACCACCTCTTCACCAACTTTGTTATTTTTCTGGTGTTTGGTTTTTTTGTTTCTTTGTTTGTTTGTTTGTTTTTGAGATGGAGTCTCGCTCTGTCGCCCAGGCTGGAGTGCAGTAGTG